AGGTTAGTGTTTCTCCACTTTGATTGCAACCCCAGAACTAAATTCTTAATTGGTTTTGGGATGAGCCCTAGACTTTTTTCTAATTAAGTACTCCACATGATTTTTAATATGCAGCCTAGTCCTCTTGTTAGGTGGGTTAACTTTCCCTCACCCAGGATCACATAACTAAGTAGTGGGGCCAGTGTTACGATTCCAGGCCTAATTTGAGTGTTAAAAAAAATAACCAAATGACCTAGGAGAGGTTTGTGTAGAGCTTAATAAGAATGGAGAAAAGTGTGTTGAGAGCAGTTTCAGGAGTTTTTGTGGGCTCTGAAACCTTGTTACCAGGGATAAGCTTGCAGCTCTAGTGGGGAGTCAAGTCATGAAGGCAGAGGCTTTATATGATAACTTAATCTGGCAAGAGTACAGATGCTAAGATCCCACTGTGCAAGACAGGGTGCTAGGTGTCCAAGCCAGAGGGGGCACACACACCTAACCTTTTATAAAGGAACCAAAACAAAGGAGTCAGAACATGGAATTTGGGTGGACTCGTGAGGGAACTCGTCATTGTTGTCATTTACCTAAAATTGGGCTAGTCAGGTATTAAGTGGCTAATATTTGAAAGGTACAGCTCATCAGTACTCTGGAAAGCCTGGTTATTTTGAACCTGAAAAATAAGTCTTTGATACAAGCTGATGTGCAAACAACCCAGAAAATTGAATTACACCAAGCTTGCCCAACTGCCCTGTCTTTGCCCTATATGTGCTTCCTGGTGCTGTTTGCCATTGGGCCCCTCACCTTGTGTCACCACTGACCAGTGTTCACCCAGTTTTGATTCAGCTCACTCCCCCACATTACCCCCATACTCGGCAGCAGTGACCTGAAGGCAGAGGCACTAGTGCTGGTCGAGGAGTCCCGGTGGCCTCCGCTGCCCAAGCTGTCCAAGCACCCGTCATGGCCCTGAACCCTAACACTGGGCCCCTTGCCCTATGGAACTGAGGCGCGAGGCCCCGGGCGCCTAGCAACTGGTGTGCGTACGGCAGGCAGCGCTGCAGCCTCGGGAGACGCCGGCCGGGCCGGGCCCAGCGTCGCAGGGCTGCTGGCTGCGGGGCATGCTCACCCCAGGAGTGGTGAATGTGGGAGCTCGCGGCCACCTGCATCACCTGTCCCGCCCCGACGCCGTGGCCAGCCCTGCGACAAGGCTGGACTGGGCGGGGGGCTGAGGTGGGCACCGGGCTGCCGCTGGCTCCCACACTGCCCGCTGTGCCCGCTGCCCCAGCCACCCCTGCTGCCGGAGCCTCCTACCTGGGCCGCAACGGCCAGGATCGCAAAGAAATCCCTCCCCTCGGTGCAGCTGCGGGCACAGTGAGTGCTGGTGGCTGGCCCGTCTCAGGACGTTTTTTTTGTATTTTGTGTCCTGTCTCTGCAGCAGCATCTCCCTCTCATCAGCACTGTTGAAAGAAGAAAAAATGTCAGTGCTATCTCCTGAAATCAAATGTGAGACTTCTAAATTCACCAGAAGTTCCTTTGGCAGTTGTTTGATTTTTGAGAGTAGTTGGAAGAAAGCAGTTTTAGAAACACAAAAGATTAAGAAAGGTAACTTTATTGTTATTATTTTCCTTAAGAAAAATCAAGATGATTCTTATATATTTTTAACCAGAATATACCACAGCATTTGGTCTAGAAGAGCTCAAGGAATGTATCAAAATGCCATATTTACCAGGACTGCAAAGTTGCCAAAAAAGTGTAAGTTCAACTCCACTAGAGGTTCCTAAAAGACTGCCACGTGCTGATGCCGAGGTGTCTGCAGTCAGGTAGATCATTGCTATTTAATTCTCATTTGTTGTAAGTAATTTTATGATAATATATAATATTCAGGCTAAAGAAGACTAAGGAGACATGCAGTGTGGCACCACTTTGGGAGAAATCAAAAGGTAAGCTGACTCGTCCTTTTTTCTACTACCTCTTTAATAGCTGACTCCCCACCTCCTCCTCCAGGTTCTGGCTTCAGTGATCCTCTCACTGGAGCACCATCTCAATACTTAGAGAGACTTTCCAAAATAGCCATATTGGAATATGATACCATTCGTCAGGAAACAACCACAAAATCAAAAAAAAGCAAGAAACGAGACCTCCGAGACCGCTGAAAAATGTCGTACAGTGTGATGCTTTCTTCAGTGACTTTTAAGCTTTATATTTTCTTTTTTTATATGATATGATGCAAAATGATTTATATAAAAATGGAAATGTAAATAAATAAATATTTTACATTATAGATGAGTCATTTGTATTTTGTTAACATTAC